TACATGAAAAAGAGAAGGGGAAAGCCATTTTAAAATAACTTCCATGTAAGTTACTGTAATCAAAGTGCTGCTGCCTGTGTGTTCATAAAAAAATATGTGCAAGGGCCCGGAGCGGTGGCTCATGCCTGTAATCCCAGCACTTTGGGAGGCCGAGGTGGGCGGATCACTTGAGGTCAGGAGTTACCGAGACCATCCTGGCCAACAAGGTGAAACCCCGTCTCTACTTTAAAAAAACAAAAAAATTAGCCAGGGGTGGTGGCGCGTGCCTGTAGGTCCCAGCCACTCAGGAGGCTGAGGCAGAGGCTGCAGTGAGCCGAGATCGCGCCACTGCACTCCGGTCTGGGCGACAGAGCGAGACTGTCTCCAAAAAAATTAAGAATTCAAATGTGAACCCGGCTTTCATGGCGCCCCGGCCACGGAGAGCCTGGGGGAGTGGGATAAAAACGGTGCTGGGATGGGAGGGCGGCTTGTCCGCGAACTCCTCCCACCACGCCCGGACCAAAGCCGCCGGCGCCCCGCTTCCGGGGCCGCCCTAAACCGCGGCCGCCGCTCCCTGAGGGGCCGCCTGACCCGGCGGAAAGCCAGGCTGTGTGGCCGGAGGTCACCACCCCGACCCCGACTAGTCCCGCAGCGCCTGACCCCTTCGTGGGCGGCCCCGACCGCCGCGGCTCGAGGAGGGGCGGGGCTGGGGCGGCCGAGCTCTCGCGAGGTTTCGTCGGGGGCTGGCGGCTGCGGCTCGGCGGAGAGTGCGGCATGCGCTCGGAAAAGGAGGGGGCCGGAGGCCTTCGGGCGGCCGTTGCCGCGCGGGGCCCGAGCGGGAGGGAGAAGCTGTCGGCCCTAGAAGTGCAGTTCCACCGCGACTCGCAGCAGCAGGAGGCTGAGACGCCGCCAACTTCGTCCTCCGGTTGCGGGGGCGGTGCGGGCAAACCTCGCGAGGAGAAGAGGACGGCCCTGAGCAAGGTGGGGACGGGGGCGGGGCGCGCAAACCTCGCGAGGAGAGGACGGCCCTGAGTGGAGGGAGGGGAGGGAGGGGAGGGAGGGGCGGGGGCCGGGCCTCCCAGCGCGGTACGCGGTGCCTTTTGAGCTCCTTGTCCACGCTCCGCCCCGGTGGGAACGGCCGCGCGCTCCCCGCAGGTGGTCATCCGCCGCCTGCCTCCGGGCCTCACCAAGGAGCAGCTGGAGGAGCAGCTGCGCCCGCTGCCAGCACACGACTACTTCGAGTTCTTCGCCGCCGACCTGAGGTGAGGCCCGCCCCGAGGGGAGGAAGAGAGGGCTGACCATTTTCACTGTTATCTCTTATTTCAGTCTTTATCCTCATCTCTACTCAAGAGCATACATTAATTTTAGGAATCCTGATGACATCCTTCTTTTTAGAGATCGTTTTGATGGATATATCTTCCTTGACAGCAAAGGTTGGATTATTGGTTTTTAAAAATCTATTATATCACTTAAAAAATATTGGTGGGCCGGGCACAGTGGCTCACACCTGTAATCCCAGCACTTTAGGAGGCCAAGGCGGGTGGATCACGAGGTCAGGAGTTCGAGACCGGCCTGAGCAACAACGTGAAACCCTGTCTCTACTAAAAATACAAAAATTAGCCAGGCATGGTGGCAGGCGCCTGTAGTCCCAGCTACTCGGAAGACTGAGACAGGAGAATTGCTTGAACCTGGGAGGCGGAGGTTGCAGTGAGCCGAGATCATGCCACTGCATCCCAGCCGGGGCGACGGAGCAAAAAAATATGTATGTGTATGTACGTGTATGTATATGTGTGTAATGGCTTCTGGAACATGTTTCCTGTTAAAAGGCCTAGAATATCCTGCAGTGGTAGAGTTTGCTCCATTCCAGAAGATAGCCAAAAAGAAGCTGAGAAAAAAAGATGCCAAGACTGGAAGCATCGAAGATGGTGAGCCCTTTCCAAGTGCTACGTTATGAAGCTATTTATTTTCTTCCTACTTTTTAATGTCTAGATCCAGAATATAAGAAGTTTTTAGAAACCTACTGTGTGGAGGAAGAGAAGACCAGTGCCAACCCTGAGACTCTGCTGGGGGAGATGGAGGCGAAGACAAGAGAGCTCATTGGTCTGTTTTGCTCATTTCTTCTCTTTTCTTTATTAAATACAATATTACAATTTTTGTGTTTTAGCTAGAAGAACCACACCTCTTTTGGAATATATTAAAAATAGAAAATTAGAAAAGCAGGTAGGTCTGGCCTTTACCTGATGAACACCCTCCAGTTTATACACACGCTCTTCCATGTCTTTAGAGAATTCGAGAAGAGAAGCGAGAAGAACGGAGGAGGAGAGAGTTAGAAAAGAAACGTTTGCGGGAAGAGGAAAAAAGAAGAAGAAGAGAAGAAGAAAGATGCAAAAAAAAAGAGACAGATAAACAGAAGAAAATTGCAGAGAAAGAAGTAAGGATTAAGGTAATTCTGAGGAAACATTTCCTTTTTCCAAAGGTGATACTTTACTAACATTGTAATTTCTCAGCTTCTTAAGAAACCAGAAAAGGGAGAGGAACCAACCACAGAGAAACCAAAAGAAAGAGGAGAGGAGATTGATACTGGAGGTGGCAAGCAGGAATCCTGTGCCCCCGGTGCAGTCGTAAAAGCCAGGCCCATGGAAGGCTCGCTGGAGGAGCCCCAGGAGACGTGAGCGTGCTTTCATTGTTATGACCACGTCATGCAGTTGCTGATCATTTGTGTTGAATCATAGGTCACACAGCGGCAGTGATAAAGAGCACAGGGATGTGGAGAGATCTCAAGAACAAGAATCTGAAGCACAAAGATACCATGTGGATGACGGCAGGAGGCACAGAGCTCACCACGAGCCTGAACGGCTTTCCAGAAGGAGTGAGGATGAGCAGAGATGGGGGAAAGGACCTGGCCAAGACAGAGGGAAGAAGGGGAGCCAGGACAGCGGGGCTCCGGGGGAGGCCATGGAGAGACTGGGAAGAGCGCAGAGGTGTGACGACAGTCCAGCACCCAGAAAAGAGCGACTGGCAAACAAGGTTTTTATTAAACCCAAAAAGAAAAATGTGTCTGGAAGAGTAACATGCCCTCTTATCCTGGCAGGACCGGCCAGCCTTGCAGCTGTATGATCCAGGAGCTCGCTTCCGAGCGCGAGAGTGTGGCGGAAACAGGAGGATCTGCAAGGCAGAAGGTTCGGGGACTGGTCCTGAGAAGAGGGAAGAGGCAGAGTGAGTCACTGCACGCACCTGGCCTCCATGGACGAGCAAGGGCATCCCAGAAACGTGTAAATGACCCCGAGTGTGACTGGGAAGGAGAACTTATTCCTTACCAGGAAACTGGAAGCTAAAAATACAGAGGGTGACGTAGAAACACGCAGAAACCATTCTAAAGAAAGTAGTGATCTTGTATTAAATTGAGCAGAATTCTCACAGATTTTACCATTCCTGTTATAAACTAGTATTTGTTGTTTAGCCAAAACAGAAAATGATTTCCACTGGACAGTAGAAAAATATGTGTAAAATAGGGAAGAAAGTTAGTATTGGATCAGTGTGAGTCCTGAAGCACTTTCAGTGCTGTGAGAACGACATCCACTTTGGGTTTCATTCGTTTGTAAGCAGAGGAGCTGTCAGTCACTCGTGCTTCTCGGTGGCCTCTGAGCCATGGTGTCGAGTGAAGAGTAGTTCTTGTTTGTTACAACCTTTGTGAGTCAGCCATGCCCGCAAAGCGTGCTGTGTTTTAGTCCTGGTAGGAATATTTATCAGAGTTCACACTATATAAAACCCAACAGCTTCAACTATTGCCCTTTCAACAGTTTTGCCACTGACCGGATAGAAACGGTTTCAGTCTCTGGATGGATGTGTTTGTGGTTTGTAACCATTACGGTTTAAACCATGGTTTAAGAATTTGCCCAAATAACAGAAATTTTGTTCGGGAAGGGATAAACTAGATATAGCATACAGAGCCTGTTTTTGAGTTTTAGATACTTTATTTGTAAATAACTTAAAATAGCTTTCTGAAACCGTGCATTCTGTAGTTTCTTCCTTTCAGTGAAATTGCTAAATGTCAATGTATTTTTGGCACTGCGATTTTAACCATTTATTAAATAAAAATTTTGTTAAAGAAGTACTGAAATATTCTTTGAATCTGTGTCAGGGAAATTCTGA